AACTGGATTTTATGTTGTCTCATTAAAATCTGCTTAAAGATAGAATAAAATTCATTATTTGTACATCTTAAGTGGTACTTTATGGCAAAAAGTATGGCCTAAGTAATTTTCAGATAATAACTGCTGAAGTACAGATTTTATAAAACTTGGGCATTTGGGAACTTTAATCCAGAGAATTTAGGAGTTGTTAGTCCAGAGATGCAGCTGACAGTCACAATTTAGAAAGTAAAAGATTACACCACTGTAATTTTATGAATGAGAAAAATGAAGTGGTTGTACAGTTCCCCTCAGTCAGTTTTGTTTAACATAGGTTTTCAGGTTGATGTATACTATGTACTATGGTTAGCACTGTTGTAGGTATTGGCAAAAGCTTTTTTCTTTTCAAAAAAAAAAAGTTTTTTTTCCAGGGTGCTTACATTCTAACTATTCTTTTTAATACCCTGTTATACCCCATATGGAACACAGGGAAAGTGAGGTAATCTGCAATGTCTATGCTCAGCTTTCCCTTTTTTTTTTTTTTTTTAACTTTAAGAGATGGGAGTCTTGCTATGTTACCCAAGATAGATGTAACTCTCAGGCTCAAAGCAATGCTCCCGCCTCAGCCTCCTTAGCAGCCGGGACTACACGCGCGCCACCACTCCCGGCTCAGATATACTCTTGGTTTTTCTTTTATATGGCAGTTAGCAAAGGTCACTTCTGATGGAACGACCGGTCTATGTGGTGAGCGCAACGCACACCAAACTTAACAGGTTAAATGGAGCTGGAGCGGAGCGCTGCAGGCAGGTGCGGGGCCTCGGTGCCCCTCAACCCGTGGCACCCAGGCAGCCGGGGCAGGACTATCGCGGGGAGATGCAATACTACTCAGTTACGAGGTGTGTAGTGCTAGCACGAGAAACTTGGAGGACGCGCTGACAAGCCGGGCTGCAGTCTCCGGGTCGCCCCGCCCCGCCCTTTCCCTGCCGCCGTGCGTGCCTCGGGGGGGCGGGGTCTGGCACGTCGTGACGCACTGCGGCCGCGTAGCGCCGCGGGTTTGATGAACGCGGTTCCCGGGGAGACTGGTACGGTTGCTGTGTGCTATGGAGCCGAGGGTCGTCAAGCCACCGGGGCAGGATTTAGTAGTGGAGAGTCTCAAAAGCCGCTACGGACTCGGGGGCAGCTGCCCCGACGAGGTGAAGCCGCCGCCTGAGGTCCGCGGGTGGGCTCCTGCTGCTGGGGGGCGATACAAATTAAATCTTTTCTTTTTTTTTTTAGTATGATTTTTCAAATTTTTATCAGTCTAAGTATAAGAGAAGAACTCTAACCTCCCCAGGTAAGCCGGTATTTTGTATATTTGGGGGTTTCGTAATCTTTCATGGTTTCTTTGTCGTTGACAGGTGATTTGGATATCTACTCTGGAGATAAAGTTGGTTCATCGTTAAAATATTCTGATGAAAGCAAGCATTGTAGAACACCATTGGGCAGCTTATTCAAGCACGTAAATGTGAATTGGTAAAGTACCCTGAAACTTTACTGTTGCTACCTAGATTGCTGTGATACAATTATTTTTTTAAAGCCTAGATGATGAACTGGATTCTTTCCATGATTTGAAGAAACAGGAAACAGAAGAAGAGTTAATTGAAAATGATTATAGAGTTAGTACCTCGAAAATAACCAAGCAGTCTTTTAAAGAAATAGAAAAAGGTAAAATAAATATTTTAGAACAATCAATTCAGAGTTTATAATGCAAATGTTATTTTCTTTGCAGTTGCCTTGCCAACTAATACGACCTCATCGAGACCTCGGACTGAGTGTTGTAGTGATGCAGGTGACTCTCCTTTGAAACCTGTCAGCTGTCCAAAATCTAAAGCATCAGACAAGCGGAGTTTACTTCCACATCAGATCAGTCAGATATATGACGAATTATTTCAGATACATCTGAAATTGCAGGTAAGAACTAAATACTGAATCGAGAATTCAGACAAGAGCATTAAAGTCTGGCATTTTGATACAGTGTGAAACTGCAGCACAACAGAAATTTGCTGAAGAACTTCAAAAGCGAGAACGTTTTTTACTTGAAAGAGAACAACTGCTTTTCAGACATGAAAATGCCTTGAGTAAAATTAAAGGTGTTGAAGAAGAGGTTCTTACAAGATTTCAAATTATAAAAGAGGTAACTATATAGCCTTTGATTTTAGAGTGGTATTTAGATGAGAGTTTTTTTTTTCTCCTCCTAGCAGCATGATGCAGAAGTTGAACACTTAACCGAAGTTCTTAAGGAAAAGAATAAAGAAACCAAGAGACTGAGGTCCTCTTTTGATGCATTGAAAGAATTGAATGATACCTTAAAAAAACAGGTAAGACCTGTTTTAATATATACTGAACATAATATTGAAATATCTAACTTTTTCTACCCTTTAGTTAAATGAAGCAAGTGAAGAAAACAGGAAGATAGACATTCAGGCTAAAAGAGTTCAAGCTCGTTTAGATAATTTACAGGTAAGTTGCCTGTTCTTCTCTACAGACAGAAGGTTCTTTAATTCACGCATATATACTGTTGCAGAGGAAGTACGAGTTTATGACAATACAGAGATTGAAAGGAAGTTCCCATGCTGTTCATGAAATGAAAAGTTTAAAACAAGAAAAAGCACCAGTTTCAAAAACTTACAAGGTAAGTTTGAATTATGATTTGATATGATTGAACTGAAATAAATGATTTAATTTTTGACATATAGGTACCACTTAATGGGCAAGTTTATGAACTTTTAACTGTCTTCATGGACTGGATTTCGGATCATCATCTTAGCAAAGTGAAACATGAAGAATCTGGAATGGATGGTAAAAAACCACAACTCAAATTTGCTTCCCAGAGAAATGATATTCAGGAGAAGTGTGTAAAGGTTTGTTTTTTAATTTGAAATATGTGATTCAGTTTGTATTTATTTTCCATCATTTTATCTTTAGCTTTTGCCTCTAATGACAGAGCAGCTACAGTGGATGCCATTTGTGAATATCAAACTTCACGAGCCTTTTGTAAAATTTATATATTGGTCCCTAAGGCAGCTAGATGCTGGAGCACAGGTAATTGGTTAATAGGAATTTATCTATAAGTAAAATATACTAAGATTGTACATATTTTTAACAGCACTCGACTATGACATCAACATTGAGGAGATTGGGTGAAGACATTTTTAAAGGAGTGGTAACTAAAGGAATTCAGGATAATTCTCCACAGCATTCTGTGGAGAATAAACCAAAGACAGCTGCTTTCTTTAAGAGCTCCAATTTGCCATTGAGATTTTTATCAACCTTAATTGTTCTCAAAACAGTCACTCAAGGTAAGCTTTCAATTGTACTTATGGTTAATTTTCACCACACCCTGCTAATTTTTTCTATCTTTAGTAGACACGGGGTTTCACCATGTTCGCCAGGCTGGTCTCGAACTCCTGACCTCATGATCTGCCCGCCTCAACCTCCCAAAGTGCTGGGATTACAGGCGTGAGCCACTGCGCCTGGCCAGTTGGTGAGTTTTGACACCACAGTGCTGTCTAGGGAAAACTCTTTAACTGTGTTTTTTCTCTACTCCCACATGACAATAATCATCCACACAGAAGAAGACTTCTGTGACAAAATGTGTGGAGGTTTTTCCCCACATACCAAGCAGCAGACACAAGCTGCTCCAATTCACTTCTGACACGATCCACCTGGAGATAGTGTCAGATCCCACAAGTTGGGCACTCAAGTCTCCAAGGCTGCCTCGTGCCACACCAGTTGCAAGTCCGGCCCTCTGGAACTTCTGACCAACTGGCTTCAAATTGGGGTTCCTACAACCCCCTCTTTGGGTTTAATTTGCTGGAGTAGCTCATAGAACTCAGCGAAACACTTAACCAGTTTATTATAAAGGATATTGCAAATGATGTAGATGAAGAGAGAGACAGAGCAAGGTATAGGGGAAGGGGCATGGAACTTCTGTCCCCTCCCTGGAGCACCACGCTCCAGAAATCTCCATATGTCCAGCCGTCTGGAAGCTCTCTGAACCCATTTCTCTGGGGTGTTTTGTTTTTTGTTGTTTGTTTGTTTGTTTTTGAGATGGAGTTTTGCTCTTGTTGCCCAGGCTGGAGTGCAATGGCGTGATCTTGGCTTGCTGCAACCTCTGCCTCCCAGGTTCAAGCAATTCTCCTGCCTCAGCCTCCCGAGTAGCTGGGCTTACAGGTGCCTGCCACCATGCCCAGCTAATTTTTGTACTTTTAGTAGAGATGGGGTTTCACCACATTGGCCAGGCTGGTGTTGAACTCCTGAATTCAGGTGATCCGCCCACCTCAGCCTCCCAAAAGTGCTGATATTACAGGCGTGAGCCACCGCGCCCGGCCTTTCTCTTGGGTTTTTATGGAGGCTTCCTGACATCACAATTCTGTCCACCAGGATATAGGGCTGGACTCTCTCTGGGGAGGATGTTAAGACCCACAATCAGAAAGTCCAGGAAAGATTAGAGTCCTGGCTTGGGCCAAGTGAAAGGAGGGCAGGAGAAGGTCAGAGACCTTCCCCTGAGGCCTAACACACCCAACATCATAACAAAGACTAATGAGACGAAAACCTATATATATATATCATAACACCACAGATACTAAGCTCTTTATACCTTATCTCTGAATACTATTATCCTCATATTAGTGATGAGGTTTACAAAGGTAGATAATTGTGCCAAAACGATACAATCTGCATTTGACAGAGCCTAATTTAGCCTCTATCAATTGCTGAAGCCTACCTTCTTAAGCCTATTTTATGACTACCTAAGAGCATGTACTTCCTGAGATAACCAAAGAAATAAACACCTACATAGCACTTACTATGTTATAGGCCGAGCACTTTATATATATTAACTCATTTAATCCTCACAACAGTTCATGAGATGTCAATATTATTATTGTAATTTTACAAATGAGGAAATTGAGGCATAAAAAAGTTTAGCTGCACACAATCAGTATGTGATGCTCAATCTCTGAAATAAAATTTAACTGTAAGATACAACTCTTCTTTATGGAAAGAAAGGAACACTTGTACACTGTTTGTGGGAGTGTAAATTAGTTCAGCCATTGTGGAAGACAGTGTGGCATTTCCTCAAAGACCTAAAGACAAATGCCATTCAACCCAACAATCCCATTACTGGGTATATACCCAAACTAATAGAAATTGTTCTATTATAAGGACACATGCATGTGTTGTGTTCATTGCAGCACTGTTCACAATAGCAAAGTCACGGAATCAACCCAAATGCCCATCGAAGATAACCTGGATAAAGAAAATGTGGTACATATACACTATGGAATACTATGCAGCCATTAAAAAGAATGAGATTATGTCCTTTGCAGGGACATGGATGGACTTGGAGGCCGTTATCCTTAACAGACTAATGCAGGAACAGAAAATCAAATAACACATGTTCTCATTTATAAGTGGGAGCTAAATGATGAGAACACATGGATACATAAGGGGAACAACACACACTGGGGCCTATCAGAGGGTGGGAGGAGGGACAGGATCAGGAAAAATAACTAATGGGTACTAGTCTTAATACCTGGGTGATGAAATAATCTGTACAACAAACTCCTATGACACAAGTGTACCTGTGTAACAAACCTGCACAGGTACCCCTGAACTAAAATAAAATAAAAAAACCCAACCATTACAGAAGTAAAATGAGCAAATATAATGTGTCACTGAGAGGATATAGGCACAATTTTGTTTGTATCAAAGTTAATATTTTTGAAATGCATTCTGCTCACAAACATCACCAAAATACATCATAACCTTTCGTGAGATCTACCTTAAGAAATAATTGCAAAAGTAAAAATGTTCCAAGGTGTTAATATGCTGTTTGTAATAATGAGAAAAGATAAATAGCTGATAGACCCACAATCGGAATAGTGAAGAAAATGAACATCAACCGAGTTCTTGGACTTTGCTGGCATTGTTTTAGTCATTGTACTTGATTGTTTCAGATTTATTCCCTGCAATAACTATGAGGTAGGTCATGGTGTCATTTTTACAGAAGAGCAAACTGAGGGTCAGTCTAATATAATTGACCCAGATTTTTCTAGAAATATTGGGCCCTTAACCATATCATGAGCATAGTACAATATTATATGTCATTAACAATAAGTATGGAGATACAGAAATCTATGTGTATTTTAATTAATAAAACCTTCAATATATGTGTACCAATTTAATCTAGAAATTGTTAAAAGAAGTTGTAGGAACTTTATCTGATAGAATTATTTGGTTTACTGATAGCTTTCTTTTTTTTTTTTTTGAGAGATGGGATCTCACGCTATCACTCAGGCTGGAATGCAGTGGTGCAAGCATAACTTACCACAACCTTGAACTCCTGGGCTCAAGCAGTCCTCTTGCCTCAGGCTTCCAAGTAGCTGGGACTACAGGCATGCACTACGATGACCATCTAATTTTTTATTTTTTGTAGAGATGAGCTCTTGCCATGTTGCCCAAGCTGGTCTCAAACTCCTGGGCTGAAGCTGTCTTCCCCTCTTGGCCCCTCAAAGCAGTGGAGTTACAGGCACCAGCCATCCCCAGCCAACTGTCTTCTATATGCAATATATATATACTATATATATAATAT